GTGGAAAACCAGGAGCCAAATGAATATGCTTCTTATAATAAAATTTGAACAGAGCAGCGGGTGGGCCTAGAAGCAGTGACTGGGGAGGTTAGAATTCTTGCACGCAGAGAACCCCCCCAAGCCCGCTCACGCCCGGCCTGGCTCCGAAGGTCTCAGAATCCGAGCCTCCAGGCCAGATTTTCCCTCTAGCCATTCCTGGCCACGCAGCGCGGAGCCGCGAGCACACAGAAAAGGATGTCTTCATCGCCAACCGGGATGGAACGAACCCGCCCGCTCAGGGAGTACTGAGAACTAAAGGGTCCCTCCAGCGCCGGCCGCAGCCAGCATGCCTTGACTGCCTCCATCCCGCGCGGTCCCCACTCTCCAGAAGCCCCCGCCCTGCCCGGGTGCGCGCGCGCACGAGTCGGCGAACCGGGGAGCTGTGCGCTCGGCAGCCTGCGGGCGGCGGCGGCGGCCGCCGACAGCCTCTCGGGGACAGGGTGGCGAAGAGCGGCGGAGGAGGAGCTGGCGCCGCCGCCGCTCCCCTCGGGCCGCGCCCCGCCCTCCGCCGCCACCTGCGCGTCCCCTCCGGGCTCCTCAGCTCCGGGGCTGTGTGGCTCTCGGTGCCGCAGCGGCGGTGTCACCGCGTCCGCCAATTGGGAGACTCGGCGTTTTGGCTCCCGGGGGCGCGGGACGAGCCGCGCGGCCGGATCTGGCGAGCGGAGGGTGATTCGGCACGCGTACCTCCCCGCCGCGCTGCCCGCGACGTTTTGGGAGGGGGTAGAGAACTGCTGTGACTTTTGAGGTCCGACTCCTTCCGGCCAGCCTCGCGACGCGCCAGCTCCGAGACAGGCCGGTGTGCCCTGAAGGCCCCGAAGGCTCTCGGCGCGGTTTGGGGGCTTGGAACGTGTCCGGGAGCCGGCGGCGCTGTGAGCGCTGGTGAGTTTGCCGGCGGGGTGGGGTGGACTCCGCGCGGGGGGCGGAGAGGACGTAGCGCTCGGCCCGGCGCCCGCCCCCTAGTGCTGCCCCCACTTTGAGAGTAATTGAGACTTGAGCGTGACTGCGGAGCCTGGAGGATGCGGGCTCCCCGAGCGGGCTTCCCCTCTGCCCGGCGCGATGGAGCGGGTCGGTGAGCGGAACAAAGGCGCCTGCCCGGGGGAGCGGGTCTTCCGCTGAAGAGCGCGGGTGGCGCGCCGCGACGGCCGCCTGCGGGCCAAGGTGGGAGGCTGTGCGGCCCCAGGCGCGGCGCGCTCCGCCGTGGGCGGGCGGCGATCCCTGAGTCCGGCACCTGTGCGCCGCTCCCTCTGTGCCTCCCGGGCAGCCCCGCCTGCCGGCCTCGGAGTCCGCGGCGCCGGCGGCTAGAGGTCCAGAGGCGAACCACTTGCTGGTGCAGAAGAGAAACCCTCAAATCCCTGGCCTTTCGCGGAGACGCCTGGACGGGGCCGTGCGCCGTGGACTGAGCAGGCGTCTCGGGGAGCACTTCTGCAGAGCGAGGACTTCCATGTGAGCGATTCCGTTCTCCCCACCACCAATCCGACCTCCCAGCCGTCTCCGCCGCCCGAGCATCCTTGAGGTGGGACGAGCAGGGGCTTGGATCCCTGCCGGCCGTCTGGTGTGTGAGGCTTGCACGGCCCCTGGCTGCCCCGCGCCTCGCCGGAGCCCGAGGGGGCGCAGGTCCGGGGCGAGGGCCGGCCGGGCTGTTTGATGGCTTCACTGAGAAGAGTCAAAGTGCTGTTGGTGTTGAACTTGATCGCGGTAGCCGGCTTCGTGCTCTTCCTGGCCAAGTGCCGGCCCATCGCGGTGCGCAGCGGAGACGCCTTCCACGAGATCCGGCCGCGCGCCGAGGTGGCCAACCTCAGCGCGCACAGCGCCAGCCCCATCCAGGATGCGGTCCTGAAGCGCCTGTCGCTGCTGGAGGACATCGTGTACCGGCAGCTGAATGGTAAGGACGCACGCCGGCGCCTCCGGGGCTCGCTAATAATTCTTTTTTCTCCCACTTTTTCTAGGCTTATCCAAATCCCTTGGGCTCATTGAAGGTTATGGTGGGCGGGGTAAAGGGGGCCTTCCGGCTACTCTTTCCCCGGCTGAAGAAGAAAAGGCTAAGGGACCCCATGAGAAGTATGGCTACAATTCATACCTCAGTGAAAAAATTTCACTGGACCGTTCCATTCCGGATTATCGTCCCACCAAGTAAGTTCTGGTTCAGTCATTTGCGGAGCTTGTGACTCTGCATTTCCGATCTCTCCTTCCCCAGGTGTAAGGAGCTCAAGTACTCCAAGGACCTGCCCCAGATATCCATCATATTCATCTTCGTGAACGAGGCCCTGTCGGTGATCCTGCGGTCCGTGCACAGTGCCGTCAATCACACGCCCACACACCTGCTGAAGGAAATCATTCTGGTGGATGACAACAGCGACGAAGGTACAGGGGTGGCTGACCTGTGCACAGGACATTATAGACCTTCTTGCATTTTTGTCATTTGCAGAGGAGCTGAAGGTCCCCCTAGAGGAGTATGTCCACAAACGCTACCCCGGGCTGGTGAAGGTGGTAAGAAATCAGAAGAGGGAAGGCCTGATCCGCGCTCGCATTGAGGGCTGGAAGGTGGCTACCGGGCAGGTCACTGGCTTCTTTGATGCCCACGTGGAATTCACCGCTGGCTGGTAGGTCATGAGCTGAAACTCAGGGGTGCTCAAGAGGTTTCATGTCTATTTCTCTATGTTTCAGGGCTGAGCCGGTTCTATCCCGCATCCAGGAAAACCGGAAGCGTGTGATCCTCCCCTCCATTGACAACATCAAACAGGACAACTTTGAGGTGCAGCGGTACGAGAACTCGGCCCACGGGTACAGCTGGGAGCTGTGGTGCATGTACATCAGCCCCCCAAAAGACTGGTGGGACGCCGGAGACCCTTCTCTCCCCATCAGGTCTGTGGCTGGTGAGCCCTGGCGGCCAACGACAATGAGCTTCCCTTCTTTCTCCCTCCCTCAGGACCCCAGCCATGATAGGCTGCTCGTTCGTGGTCAACAGGAAGTTCTTCGGTGAAATTGGTCTTCTGGATCCTGGCATGGATGTATACGGAGGAGAAAATATTGAACTGGGAATCAAGGTTTGTGACATGGTGTCCCTTCCTCTTGGTGTCAGCTAATTGTTGTTTTTTGGTTCTTTTGTAGAGATGGGGGTCTCACTATGTTGCCCAGGCTGATGTCAAACTCCTGACCTCAAGGGACTGTTCCATCTCAGCCTCTCAACATGCTGGGACCACAGCCGTGAGCCACTGTGCCTGGCCTTATATAGAAATTATGAGCCATCTGGAATAGCCAAAGCCCCAGGAACCTGAATGAAAACAGCATTTCCCACTCCCACAGGTCTCTTTGCCCTGTCTCTTGTTCTTAGTTTTGCTTCCCTCTTGTCTACAGCTAGCTCTTGCAAGGCCTTCTGCCTGCCCTCCTGATCCCCGCCCTAGCCACTTCTCTATGGTTTTAGGGACCCATCCATCCATGTTAACCAAGAGAGATTTCCCCCTGCCTTCTCTGAGACCTCTGGCATCAGGAACCCTGATGTCCCAAAGCCTTCTGTGGCCTGTGTTGTCCATTTGGAACTCTCGAGCTCAAATTTGCTACATCCATTGAATAATGTAATTTGCATCATGGTCCATCCCAGAGAGGACCAGATGATCAGTCCGTTTTCATTTTCATACTTTTTAGATTGCATGAGTCTTTGTTCTCTCACCTATTGGCACTGGTCAAGGTTGGATCCAAGGCCTGGTGTGAAGGAAGTCATCCTTGGCTATGTGAATACCTTTGTAGGGCAGAGCCCAAGTTTATCTGTGATACAGATCAAAGCAAAGTTCCTGGTCTTGTCCCAGTATAGAGTGAGCCTTGAGATTTCACAAACTGGTCTTTCATGGAGGGGAATGTATGACTGGTGGCCAACAGTTCAACTGAATACTTCTGATTAAATGGAAACTTGGTGAGTGCCTTCTGTAGCCCAGCAGGCATTTCCACTGGAGCTACCACAGTCAATACATGGGGTCTCTATCTCCATGAAATTTATAGTCAGACAGAAATACTGTTCATGAAATAAATAATTAGCACTGTGATGAGTGTGAAAAAACAAGATAGAGCAATGCTGTGGGAAAATATAGTAAGGAAATATAGCCTAGTCTAGGGAGTTGGGAGGAACCTTCTTACGGAAATGCTGTTTAAGAATTCTAAAGTGAGTTTAATATAGATAAGCAAAGAAGGAGGTGTGCAAGGAAGAATATTCTAGACAGAAAAACATCTGCAAAGATTTGGAATTCTGAGAGATAAATGTGTCCTGAGGACCTTGGGAGTTCAGGATGGTTAGAGCAGAGAAAGGGGGAAGAAAACCTCTTAGATGCAGCGACAACCATCAAGGTGGGGCCCAGATTATGAGGATTGATAAGCAGAAAGTTGGCTTTTTCTTAAGGATCACTGTAGACATTTTAGATAGGTAGGTTAGGTAGACAAATAGATAGGTAGGTAGGAAGAAAGAGAGAGAGAGGGAGAGACAGAGACATGATAGATACATAGATTAGAGAGAGAAAGATGCATGGATGATGGATGGATGGATGGATAGATAGAGGGATGATAGAGATAGATGATAGATTAATGATAGAGATAGTAGGTAATAGAGATATAGACGATAGAGATGATGGATGGATAGATAGAGATGATGGATAGAATGATAGATTAGATAGATGAAATATATAGGTATGGATAGATTGATAGATTATAGATTAGATTGATAATAGAGATAACAGATAGATGGATAGATGATATAGATAGATGAGATATAGGTTAGATAGAGATGATGGATTCGATAGATGATTGATGGATAGATAGAGATGATAGACTGATTATATAGACAGATAAATAGATGATAGTTTGATAGATTAGATAGATGATAGATAAGATACATGGATGATAGATGTAGATGATAGATGGATACAAAGAAGATAGATATAGATGATAGATTAGACAGATGATATATAAATAGATGATAGATAAATTGATAGATGGATGATAGATAGATAGATAGATAGATAGATAGATAGATAGATAGATAGATGAGACATAGATAGTCTCAAGTACCCATTACTTACCACCCTTGAGGGGATTTAAAAGAAGTAAGAGGATTAGACTTTTCTTTTTACTAAAAAGATAATGATGACAGCCATGTGGAAAATAGATGATAAAGCTGCGTACACTCAGGAAAAGCTGGTGAGGAGGGGCTTGACCTATATGGTTGTGACAGTGGGAGAGGAATGGACAAATTCAGGAAGTGGAAGAGACAAGGCCTGGAGATTGAGTGTATGCAGGGGATGAAGAGAAGTGGGAGTCCAGGCTGAGCAGGTGGGAAATAGTGTTGCTGTTCTCTAAGGAGCACTGTTGGAGGAGGTTTGGGAGAAGGTGGAAAGATTATATGATAAATCTCATGTTTCTGAGACACCCCAGGCCAGCCCAGAGGCATTTGCATGTGTGGGGATTAAGCCAAGGAGGGAGCACTAAGCCTGAGATAGACTTGGATGTACCGGTGCCCTTTAGGAGGTGTGATAGACAGAGAGTGGTTGTATTAATCTGTTCTTACACTGCTATAAAGACATACCTGAGACTGGGTAATTTATAAACAAAAGACAGTTAATTGATTCACAGTTGTGCATGGCTGGGGAGGCCTCAGGAAACGTACAATCATGGTGGAAGGGGAAGGAGAATCAAGGCATGTTTTAGCTGGTGGCAGGAGAGAGACCAAGCAAGGGAGGAAGGGCTAAACACTTTTATGTTTTGTTTTGTTTTGATTGAGACATAGTCTCTCGCCCTGTCACCCAGGCTGGAGTACAGTGGCTCAATCTCAGCTCACTATAACCTCCATCTCCTGGGCTCAAGTGATTCTCATGCCTCAGCCTCCCAAGTAGCTGGGATTACAGATGTGCACTACCATGCTCGGCTAATTTTTGTATTTTTAGTAGAGATGAGGTTTCACCATGATGGCCAGGCTGGTCTTGAACTCCTGGCCTCATGTGATCCACCCGCCTTGGCCTCCCAAAGTGCTAGGATTACAGCTGTGAGCCACTGCGCCCGGCCACGTTTAAAGCATCAGATCTCGTGAGAACTCACTCACTATCATAAGAACAGCATGGGGGAAACCAACCCCCATGATCCAATCACCTCTTACCAGGTCCCTCCTTCAACGCGTGGGGATTACAATTTGGATTACAATTCACGATGGGATTTGGGTGGGGAGACAGAGGCAAATTATATCAGTGGTGGTCCACTGAATGAGAGGAGTGAATGAGAAGGGATTATTAAGGGTATCTCCCAGGCTTCCCAGCAACTGACTGCAATCCCCTAAATAGAGGACTCTGGTAGGGTAGGTTTGTCAGTGGGGACATGAGTAGTTCCATTTTAGAAATGCTGAGTTTGAGGAGTAGCAGTTCTCTCTAACCTGACAGTGAGATGTCAAGGGAACACAAGGCTGGGAAGGGACTCTGGCCAAGAGTGGGATTTGGCAGAGGGGTGCCAGGACAAGAGTTGGCTATTCTCCATTCCACCCTGGAGTCTGCAAGGCCACAGTGCTTAGGGTGTGGGCTGACTTAGAGGAGCGAGGACATAGGGATTCCTGCTATGGTTTGAGCGTGTGAGTTACAGCAGGTAGTGGCCATATGTGTTATACCTGGTGGGAATGTAAACTAGAACAATCACTATGAAAAACAGTATGGAGATTCCTTAAATAACTAAAAGTAGAACTACGATTTGATCCAGCAGTCCCACTACTGTTATCTACCCAGAGGAAAAGAAGTCATTTTACAAAAAAGATACTTGCACACACATGTTTGTAGCAGCACAATTCGTAATTGCAAAAATGTGGAACCAACCCAAATGCCCATCAATCAAAGAGTGGATGGAGAATCTGTGGTGGCCGGGTGCAGTGCCTCACACCTGTAATCGCAGCACTTTGGGAGGTCAAGACGGGCAGATCACGAGATCAGGAGATGGAGATCATCCTGGCCAACATGGTGAAACACTGTCTCTATTAAAAATACAAAAAAAAAAAAAAATAGCTGGGCATGGTGACATGCGCCTTAGACCCAGCTACTCGGGAGGCTGAGGAAGGGGAATCTCTTGAACCTGGGAGGCGGAGGTTGCAGTGAGCTGAGATCGTGCCACTGCACTCCAGCCTGGTGACAGAGCAAGACTCCGTCTCAAAAAAAGAAAAAAAAGAATCTGTGGTATATA